TCATGCAAACATGCATACACACACATACACATAAATAAGGGGTGTGGGAATGTATTTGATTCTGAGAGCTGCTGTAACAAATTACCACAAACTTAGTGGCTTAAAACAACAGAAATATTTCTGTTCACAGTTCTGGAGGCCAGAAATCTGAGAGCAAGATGTCAGCTGGGCCACACCTCCCTCTGAAGGCTCCAAGGGAGAATCCTTGCTTTCCTCTTCCAGCTGCTGGTGGCTCCAGGTATTACTTGGCTTATGGCAGCATAACTCCTATCTCTGCCTTTGTCTTTGTGGTCTTCTTTTCTGTCTTCTTCCCTTCTTTTTATGAGGACTTTTGCTGTTGGATTTAGGTTCCATTCTAACCTAGGATGATCTCATTTGGAAATCCTTAATTTCATCTACAAAAACTGTTTTCCCAAATAGGTCACATTCACGCATATCAGATGGACAGATGTATCATTTTGGGGTCCACCATTCAACCCACTACAAGGAGTTTTTTAAACAAAAATAGGAAACTTAGATGTAACTTAGCACTTTTTTTTTTTTTTTTTGAGATGGAGTCTCACTCTGTCACCAGACTGGAGTGCAGTGGCGCCATCTCAGCTCCATGCAACCTCTGCCTCCTGGGTTCAAGCAGTTCTCTTGCCTCAGCCTCCTGGGTAGCTGGGATTACAGGCACGCGCTGCCACACCCAGGTAATTTATTTATTTTTTTTTTGAGACAGAGTCTCGCACTGTTGCCCAGGCTGGACTGCAGTGGCGTGATCTCTGCTCACTGCAACCTCCGCCTCCCGGGTTCAAGCGATTCTCCAGCCTCAGCTTCCTGAGTAGATGGGATTACAGGCGCCTGCCACCACGCCCAGCTAATTTTTTGTATTCTTAGTAGAGATGGGGTTTCACCATGTTGGCCAGGCTGGTCTCCATCTCCTGACCTCGTGATTCACCCGCCTCGGCCTCCCAAAGTGCTGGGATTACAGGCGTGAGTCACAGCCCCCGGCCATAATTTAGCACTTTAAAAAATAATAGCCATGTTGGGCCAGGCGTGGTGGCTCATGCCTGTAATCTGAGCACTTTGGGAGACCAAGGCGGGAACCCCATTTCTACTAAAAATACAAAAATTAGCTGGGGCGAGGGGATAGGCCGAGTTCCGGGTGTAAGGGGGCCATTAGGGAGAGCAGAGCGAGGCAGCTGATCTTCCGGATTGGGGGCCTTGCCCGGAAGCTGGACCTCACGGAGATGAAACGGAAGATGCACGAGGATATGATCTCCATACAGAACTTTCTCATCTACGTGGCCCTGCTGCGAGTCACTCCATTTATCTTAAAGAAATTGGACAGCATATGAAGATTGGACATCACATGTGAATGCATGATATGAAGAGCCTGGTTACAGTTTCTACTGTTCTCTGCAAGTAAATAGGCCCAGAAAGGTATAAGAGACTCTTTGAATGGACATAAAAATTCTGCTTGTTAAGAACAAGTTGAGCTCTGGTAACTGATCTTAATAGCTAAAATATAAAAATATTTGGGAAGTCTGAAATGAGGTCTCCTGGCCCTGGTGTGCCCTTAATG